TCCGCACACGAGGAGAAAACCCACTAACCCTGTCATTTTTCTCCACCTTAATGTCATTTTTCTCCACCTTCAGGTTGTCCCCCATTGCTGCAGTTTTTTGAGTTCCCAAACTTCAAAATTGGCTATGTATCCTCAGTGATTCCTGCTGCATGTTGTCCTCTACTATTTTGGCTCTATAAATAATGAGAAATGTGGCAAGCGCAGTGGCTCACGCCTGTCATCCCACCGCTTCGGGAGACTGAGTCCGCAGCATCGCTTGAGCCCAGGAGTTCAGGTTACAATGAGCTATGATCTTGCCACTGCACTATAGCCTGGGCGATAGAGTAGTATTTTGACTCTAAAAAACAAAAAAGAGGAAAGAAGAAAAAGTTATACAAAAATCACACATTAGATTTGTTCTTTTTTTTTTCTTTTTGAGACAGTCTCGCTCTGTCGCCGTCCAGTGGCACGATCTCGGCTCACTACAACCTCCGGGTTCAAGCGATTCTCGTGCCTCAGCCACCCGGCTAGCTGGGATTACAGGCGCGCGCCATTACTCCCGGCTAATTTATTTCGTATTTTTAGTGGAGACGGGGTTTCGCCAAGGCGGCCAGGCTGGTCTCGAACTTCGGACTTCAGGTGATCCGTCCGACTCGGCGTCCCAGAATTCTGAGATTACAGGCGTGAGCCACCGTGCCCGGCCTTGATTTGAATATAAAGGTTCCAACACTCCCAAACACAAGGTGACCCCATTTACAACTGGATCTTCAATAAGCGTCTGGTGATTCAATTTCCGCCAATTAGAAAGAGCCCAACCAGAACACGCAGGCGCCTTAACGCTGAGGGCATAACGAAGGTAAAGAAGGCGTGGCTACTGCCCAAATCCAAGATGGCTACCAGGAGGCCGTCAGTTCTCGGAAGTGCGGCACATCCTCACTCCTGGGAGGCTCAAAGGCTCAAACGCCATTGGCAGAATCCCCGACAGCTCATCCTCCGCCCCCTGCAGGGGGCGGTAATGACAGAGTCCTAATTTCCGGTTCCGGCAGTACCGGTAGCCCAGTCGAGATGGAGGAAGATGCGACCGGCAGACGGCATTCGCTGGGAACGACGGATAGACTGGGGGCTGCGGCCTAGAGGTCCGGGCTTGGAGTTCGCCTCAGACGCGGTGGAGCCGCCGGAGTCTGAGAAGGTAAGAAGCCGCCGGCTTGAGGTCCCTGACAAATCGCTGACAGCTCATCCTCCGTCCCCCGCAGGGGGCGTTAATAACAGAGTCCAAATTTCCGGTTGCGGCAGTACCGGGAGCCGAGTGGATATGGAGGAAGATGCGACCAGCGGACGGCATTCGCTGGGAACGACGGATAGTCTGGGGGTTGCATATCATATACAGCATTGATAGGCTTTATTAGCCCGATTCAACAGACAAGGAAACTGAATTTCAGTGAAGTGACTTGGTTCCAGTCTTACACTACTGAGTAATGGAAGTGAAACTCAACATGGATCTCCTGATTGCTGGTGTTCTTTCCGTTGTATGACCTTGCCTTCTAGGTGACACTACCTTCTCTCGAGCCAGAATCTTATCCCAGAACCTAGTGAATAGTCAGTCCCATGTGAATTTTCTGGTACAAGGAGAGTAGAGGTGGAGAGGAGGAGGCATATGCCCCTGGGCCTATTTGTCCCTTTCCATTGGTAGGGTCAATAGTGAGAGCTCTGCCTCTAACATTTCACTTGATTACTTCAGGACAAAGTGCTCACTAATTCTGCGTCACCTGTTAGGTCCCTTGAGGAAGCACGTCAACATTTGTGCCTGAGCAGTGTTAAAAAGTGGAAGAAAATCCGGAATTGGAGCCATGCACATGAGGGTCTGAGAAAGAGCCCTAAAGAAGTTGGGCTGACTAAGTTGGGAGAAGGGAAGGCTGGAGGAACTTTGCATACAGGTATCTGCAAAGAGGATTTTTTCAGAGGGTAAGCTCTCAGGTGGTTCTTTTCTGTTTTTCTCAGAGCAAGTTATCTAATAACTGAAGAGGACTCTGCCCTTTGGCCTGTTCCTGACTTTCTAACTCCTTTTGCTGGAGGAAGGGGAGGTTGAGGGGGGTGCCCTGTGGTGTGAAAGCCCCACTTGCCCTCTCCTCTATACTTTCTTCCAATGCAGACGGGAGAAAGTATCATAAATGTAGTGACTGTGGGTCAGGGGAGCTCTGAGAGGCCAGCACAGGAAACCAGAAACAAAATGAGTCAGTTCGTAGGTGGCGATCAGAGGCACCCTGCTGAGGGTGCAAGGCCACAGGTGATGCCTCCTCAGTAGGCCCAGGAGCATCAAAACGGGAACAGTCCCTTTCAGCCTTCAGGAGCCTCCCAAATGTCACTTAGTGATGTCCCATTCACCTGCTTAAAGGCCCTGCATCCTGCCAGGTAGTTGGTTTGTCCATAGCATCCTGAGCTCTGCTTGGGTGAGCCAGACAAAAAGAATGATTCCTGGCCAGAGTAGTGATACCAGGGCCCAGACAGAGGCAGAGAGTCCGGATAGAAGATCCTGTAAGCTGGGGTAGGGAGCCGAGGAGGCCATGGAGCCAGGGGAATCATTGAAGTGAGGGACAATTTCTGGAGGAGGGAAACTGAGTAAGGAAGGCCTGGCCAAGGACCAAGAAGGGGACAGTATCCTGATCTATGAAAGAAGACTCAAGTGGGGATTGACAGAGCCAGATTGGGTGGAGTCCAAGCTTTGGGCAGGTGAGTGTCCAGGAGATGAGGGCTGAGAATGGCTTCACATCCCTCCATACTGCTCAAATCCCAGGTCTTCAGGCACCATGGAGGACAAACGCAACATCCAGATCATCGAGTGGGAACACCTGGACAAGAAGAAGTTCTACGTGTTTGGTGTGGCAATGACAATGATGATCCGTGTCAGTGTCTACCCATTCACCCTCATCCGCACCCGGTTGCAAGTTCAGAAGGGGAAGAGCCTCTACCATGGGACCTTCGATGCCTTCATCAAGATCCTGCGAGCAGATGGTATCACTGGCCTCTACCGAGGGTTCCTGGTCAATACCTTCACCCTCATCTCTGGCCAGTGTTATGTCACCACTTATGAGCTCACCCGGAAGTTTGTAGCTGACTACAGCCAGAGTAACACAGTCAAATCACTGGTGGCTGGTGGCTCAGCCTCCCTTGTGGCCCAGAGCATCACAGTGCCCATTGATGTAGTCTCCCAGCACCTGATGATGCAACGCAAGGGTGAGAAAATGGGCCGCTTTCAGGTGCGGGGGAACCCAGAGGGACAAGGGGTAGTTGCCTTTGGCCAAACCAAGGACATCATCAGGCAGATCCTGCAGGCTGATGGACTTCGCGGCTTCTATCGAGGCTATGTGGCTTCACTGCTTACCTATATCCCAAACAGTGCTGTCTGGTGGCCCTTCTATCACTTCTATGCAGGTAAGCAGGGGCCAGGACAGTGGGGGAGGAAGGAGGGCAGACCGGTGGTGCTTTGTGTCTTTAGCCATTGTCTTTCCCTGGATTCCAGAGCAGCTCTCCTACCTGTGTCCTAAGGAGTGCCCTCACATTGTCTTTCAAGCTGTCTCGGGGCCCCTGGCTGCAGCCACTGCCTCCATCCTCACCAATCCCATGGATGTCATACGAACCCGTGTGCAGGTAAGACTGACCACTTCCCTCACCCTCCTCCTACAATGGCCCTCCACTGTGTTGACTTTTCCAGGTTGAGGGCAAGAACTCCATCATCCTGACCTTCAGACAGCTGATGGCAGAAGAAGGGCCTTGGGGCCTCATGAAGGGCCTCTCGGCCAGAATCATCTCAGCCACACCTTCCACCATTGTCATTGTGGTGGGCTATGAGAGCCTCAAGAAACTCAGCCTCCGACCTGAGCTGGTGGACTCGAGACACTGGTAACCAGTGGTGGGGAGAGAAGCCTGCTGTTTTCCACACTACCGTGGGTCAGGGGCAGAGTGGAGAGGACAGCACCCTCTCCAGGTGCTCCCACCACACACCCAGCCCTGCCCTGGGCCAAGTGGCCTATCTGGGATAGGGATAGAGACTTTGAACTGCTCTTGCTGAAGAGGCTCCACGCCTGGATCCCTTGCCCCCACTATTTAAAATTCTCTTCTGAGCTGGGCTCCCTCACTCAGTCCCTGTATTTGATACTGGCCTAAAGACCCCACCCCCCACCCTGCCAGCCCTTCTTCTGGCTTCCCCTTCCATCTGTGTCCCTGAGACCCTGAGAAGAGCTGTACATAGAGCTTGCTTACTACCACTGGTTCTTCCTCTTGGGCTTTCAGCCCAGACTCCAAGCAGCTGCTATCAACCCTCTCTCCCTTCATCTCTTAGCCTTGCTTATTTTTATTTTGGGACCGAGCTGCCCACTAGATGACTCTGCTTTTCCCTGCATTTGGGGCTAAGGTGCCAGGTACTTATTTGCACAGGGAGCAGGAGCAGCAAAAAATCTCTGGTTCTCCAGAGCACTCGTCCTCTCTTTGGAGGGGTTATTAGGTTGGGAGAAATGTTGATACTTTTGTTTTGTGTGTGTGTGTGTGTGTGTGTGTGTGTGTGTGTGTGTGTGTGTTTTAACATCTGTGAACCAGGCTATTAGTCCTGCTAAAGCGCCAATCCTGCTGTCAGAGCTCACCCCCTTCCTAAGACAGGTAGAAAAATGTAATGTAGCTTTTTCCACAAGCCACTTCCCTGTCCCTTCAGTCTCAGGAGCCCTAGGAGAGTCTAAGCTGGGGCATCCCCTGGCCCAGAGGACTCCCGTGGTGGGCACAGTTCTAAGTGGATCAGGCTGTCTTGGGTGCACTGGACTTGGAGCACTACCTTGAGAAGTCAGGTTGAGAAAGTAGTTGATCTAGAAGGCAACAAGTGGGCATGTGTTCCCCAGCACATTACCCAGGCCAGCAGAGCCAAACCTAGGAGAGGGCAGTGGGTAGATTCTCTGCCCCAGGCAGCCATGACATACACATAAATACCCCAATCACTCAGACTTACGGCAACAAGTGTTGTCTCACTATGGTGATCTCTAAGATCCACATCACTGGATGCGTAGTCATCCCAGTCATGGTACCCTGTGGAGGAATGCTGGAAGAACATAAAGAGCAGTTCAGAAAGTCACCCAATACCAGGACCACTGCATTTACCAGCCTGATACTGCCAAGATTATCTGATGCTCTCCTCAGGAGCTAGGAGAGGAGTGCTCCTTCCTCCCTACCGCTACTCTCCCCAAGCCTGTGTTGCAGGTAGAGAGGTGCAGCAAATAGAGAAGGCATGTCAAACCCTGCATTTCTACCTGAGACGTGTGACCTGGATGATCCTCCAAACCCTATTGGTCCCACCCCCTGGGAAAGGCCATGGTGCCAGTTTGAAAGGTGCTAGCTACCTGAAGCCTTGATATTTCTTCATGGCTGCCGCACATTCTTCCACCTTGGCCAGAACAGGTTCTGAAAACCACTTCTCTACCTTCACCACCACCACTGCCCATCTTGATCTCTTTGAGGGTTTTCCCATTTCACTTGATCTTATTTTTGTTTATCCCTTCCTGCACTTTGTCAAGAGAGTCCTCCAGTTTCTATCCAGGAATGTTCACATCCAAAGGGTTGGACCCACGGATCATTCTGAATCTTCCTGCCCCTCCTCACTGCTTAACCCTGAGAACCACAAATATAATGGAAGCAGTTCCCCCCACCCTCACCCCATCTCTTTAAGCTCATCCTAGCAAGACCTCTAGAGACCCTAGAGACTCGACTTTAGTCCTTCCCCGCCATGGCACAGTGGGGAAGGTGTCAATGGGGAGTGTCACGGACAGGAGGTAGGATCCTGCCGCTCGCGTCTTAGTGTTTCTCCCTCAAGACTTTCCTTCTGTTTTGTTGTCTTGTGCAGTATTTTACAGCCCCTCTTGTGTTTTTCTTTATTTCTCGTACACACACGCAGTTTTAAGGGTGATGTGTGTATAATTAAAAGGACCCTTGGCCCATACTTTCCTAATTCTTTAGGGACTGGGATTGGGTTTGACTGAAATATGTTTTGGTGGGGATGGGACGGTGGACTTCCATTCTCCCTAAACTGGAGTTTTGGTCGGTAATCAAAACTAAAAGAAACCTCTGGGAGACTGGAAACCTGATTGGAGCACTGAGGAACAAGGGAATGAAAAGGCAGACTCTCTGAACGTTTGATGAAATGGACTCTTGTGAAAATTAACAGTGAATATTCACTGTTGCACTGTACGAAGTCTCTGAAATGTAATTAAAAGTTTTTATTGAGCCCCCGAGCTTTGGCTTGCGCGTATTTTTCCGGTCGCGG